GCGCCCAGCCCTGAGTTAGATTTTAAGAAGATCTCTCTGGCTGCTGTATTGAGAATAAAGTACTGGGGGCAAGAGTTGACACAGAGGCAACTTTTAGAAGGCTACTGCAATAATTCAGCCCGAGTAATCGTGGCTTGTGGGAGAAGTGTAGGAATGGAGATGAGAAGTCAGATTTAGGATATATTGTGTATACATAACGGAGAGGTGTAGTCAGAACAGATGTGGAAGCAAGACAGGGCAAGGCTGACTCACGGCTTTTAGTCTGAGCAGCTGAGTAAAAATGGTACCGTTTACATCAAATAGGGAACGGTGGTGAAGGAGCAGGTTAGAGGGGAAACAGGGAGCATGGCTTTGGACCCTTAACGTTTGAGATTCGACAGAAACCCTGGTTCACGGAATTGATCCAAGCTACATACTGATAATTGGGATTAGTGAGTTACAATGGCGTTGCAAGCCATGAAACTGGTTCAGACCGGCTGAATGAGCGGGACAGGAAGGGGCTGAAACACTTGAGTCCTTGTGAGAGCCCCAGCTCCAGGGGCAGCCTCGGGGGAAGCTCCCCGGGCGATGACTGCGGTAATGGAGCCGTAGGAGCTCCACGAGGTGCAGGTTCAGCGTCTTAGAAGGATGAGCAGCGGCTCGCCACAGCTCGGAGGCGGGTGGGCAGCGCTCCAGGCCGAGGGCCCCGCGTCGGCAAAGACACAGGACCCACGACAAGGCGGCCACGGCCTGAGTCAAAAGGAAGGCCGCGCGCCTCCTCTCCAGCCCGCAGCAAGCGGGTGCCACGAGGCACTCAGCCGGTCCCCGAAGTTCCTCTCACGCGGCCCCAAGACCACCACCGTAGTCCAGGCCAACAAGCGCTGCCGGGACTCCCGAGGCCACGAATGAGCCGGGAGCCACCAGTAGCCGGCCAAGTCTCGCGAGAGCGCGGCCTCGCCCTCCCAGCATGCCCCGCGCCGCCGCCGCTGCCGCCGCCGCCGCCGCCGCCGCGCCGCGGCTTGAGGGCGGGAGGCTGGGGGAGGGTAGCGGAGCCGGCGCCGCCGCCATGTTGGGTCTGAAGCGGCTGCTGTAGGCGCCGACGGAGCGAGCGGGCGTGCGGAGCGGGCGACAGTGGCGTGGGATCTGCCTCTCTGCGAGCAGCTGGGAGCGGCGGCGGCGGCGCCATGAGCGGGGGCACCCCTTACATCGGCAGCAAGATCAGCCTCATCTCCAAGGCGGAGATCCGCTACGAGGGCATCCTCTACACCATCGACACCGAAAACTCCACCGTAGCCCTTGCCAAAGGTACGCGGGACCGGGCCTCAGGGTGGGGGCCGAGCCGGGCGCCGCTCGGGGCTGCTCCCCGCTCCGGCCCGCGGCCTCCTCGTTCCCTCCCCTCCCTCCGTCGAGCTCCGGGAGGCCTCTCGCCTCCCTTCTCCGGGCCCCGGCGTCGCGGGCCGGACCGCGGCCTCCCCGCGGCTCCCTGGTTTCCGCCCCCCGGAATGTCCGCGCCTGAAGCCCGGGGAACTACGGGACTGAGTGCGCGGCGGGCGGCCCTGAAGTCCGAGAACGGGCCGGAGAACACGGAGAAACGCGTCTTCCAACTCCGAAATTCGGGGCTTCTGCCGTCTTAGCACAAAACAAAGCCGGAGTATTCAAAGAATTTTTCCGCCCAGCTTGAGTTCATCGCGGATGCGTTGACTACACAGCACCCATTTTCTCACTTTGTTCATTTCAATTCGTGGCGATCTTCCTCTGGTGAACTCTTGAGTAATGTGCTAAAACTTTGGGTTTGCTCTGCGACGCAGACATTCTCGAAATGCCATCGATGCCGTGGAGCAGATCCCATCTCCCTCGGCTCATCCTCTGTTGGTATTTACCTGTTAAACCGGAATCCTCAAAGCCTGTTGTGCAACCACCTCATTAGGGCGCGTGGTAAAAATGCTTGCTGCTGCCCCGACGCCCCTGTTTCTGGAAACGGGTTCAAGCTTGATCCAGGATCCTTCTTGACCAGGCAAGCTTGACCTTTGATCCAGGCTCAGTGGGCACACATCTCATATCCTTTGTTTTCTTGCCAGTTCGATCCTTTGGTACAGAAGACAGACCGACAGATCGTCCAATACCACCTCGAGATGAAGTCTTTGAATACATTATATTCCGTGGGAGTGACATTAAAGACCTTACTGTTTGTGAGCCACCAAAACCACAGTGTTCTTTGCCTCAAGACCCAGCTATTGTTCAGGTAACTGATGGTAAATTTGTCTTGGAGTACAGGCTTGGAAACATAACTCATGATTTTCCTTCAGTCCTCACTAGGCTCATCGACTTCTTCATTCCAGTCCATGGGTTCTTATGGACCTTTCGGCAGGATGCCCACATACAGTCAGTTCAGTCCGAGTTCCTTAGTTGGGCAGCAGTTTGGTGCTGTTGGTGTTGGTATGTTTTCTTTTTCTTTTCTTTTTTTGTTTATTTTTTTATCATTTAAAAACATCTCTTTAAGCTGGAAGCTCTTTGACATCCTTTGGAACAGAAACATCAAACAGTGGTACCTTACCCCAAAGTAGTGCGGTTGGTTCTGCCTTTACACAGGATACAAGATCTCTAAAAACACAGTTATCTCAAGGTAAGCTATCTCATCCCTAAAATATTTCCATTGGGTAGTTTGTTATCTTTTGGTTACATTTTAGGTCGCTCAAGCCCTCAGTTAGACCCTTTGAGAAAAAGCCCAACCATGGAACAAGCAGTGCAGACCGCCTCAGCCCACTTACCTGCTCCAGCAGCTGTTGGGAGAAGGAGTCCTGTATCAACCAGGCCTTTGCCATCTGCCAGCCAAAAGGCAGGAGAGAATCAGGAGCACAGGCGAGGTAGAACTTTAGCTGTTTACTGTTCCTTAATTTGATTTGGCACTTTGCATGTCTTCTTCTGTAGCTGAAGTACACAAAGTTTCAAGGCCAGAAAATGAGCAACTCAGAAATGATAACAAGAGACAAGTAGGTAAGTTCTTGGATCTAAAAGTCATATTCTATATGTCCTTTGTATATATTCTTTATTATCATAGCTCCAGGTGCTCCTTCAGCTCCAAGGAGAGGGCGTGGGGGTCATCGGGGTGGCAGGGGAAGATTTGGTATTCGGCGAGATGGGCCAATGAAATTTGAGAAAGACTTTGACTTTGAAAGTGCAAATGCACAATTCAACAAGGAAGAGATTGACAGAGAGTTTCATAATAAACTTAAATTAAAAGGTAAGCTTTGATTTTTCTTTTCAGAAAATAATTTGACTTTTCTGATATGTGCTTTTGTTCTTAGAAGATAAACTTGAGAAACAGGAGAAGCCTGTAAATGGTGAAGATAAAGGAGACTCAGGAGTTGATACCCAAAACAGTGAAGGAAATGCCGATGAAGAAGATCCACTTGGACCTAATTGCTATTATGACAAAACTAAATCCTTCTTTGATAATATTTCTTGTGATGACAATAGGTACAGTTTTTAAGCTGTTCTTTTATCTTATGGATATGCTGAAGATTATTTGCTTTTATAATAGAGAACGGAGACCAACCTGGGCTGAAGAAAGAAGATTAAATGCTGAAACATTTGGAATCCCACTTCGTCCAAACCGTGGCCGTGGGGGATACAGAGGCAGAGGAGGTCTTGGTTTCCGTGGTGGCAGAGGGCGTGGTGGTGGCAGAGGTGGTACCTTCACTGCCCCTCGAGGATTTCGCGGTGGATTCAGAGGAGGTCGTGGGGGCCGGGAGTTTGCGGATTTTGAATATAGGGTAAGTGTTACTGTTAATAAATTCTTTGGGGTGAACATGAGCTAAATTTTTTTTTCTTTTTTAGAAAGACAACAAAGTTGCTGCATAGTCTACAAACAAGTCTCTGAAAATAGGTGAATTTCTAGCTCTTCATGGTCCTGAACATTGATTTCAGTCTTTGCAAAGAATGAAGAAGTGAATTCGCTGTACATTTGTCACCAGCACTGGGTTTTTGTTTTTTGTTTGTTTTTCCGCTTAATTTCAAAGATAAAATGCAGTTACTTTTGGGGGTGGAAGGCTCATCTTAAAACATGAGCATTAAATATATTTGGAATAGCAGAAGGTTAAGTAATTTCTTATGTATAGTTAAACTAAAGCAGTACTTCAGTGGGACTTAACAAGTATTTTTTCATCACTGAAAGGTTTTTTTTTTTTATCACTAAATTGTATTTGGCAATTGCAAGTTGCCTGCAGATAGGGCCGTGATACTGTGTTTTGAGCCACAGAAGGTTGTGTGTGTGTGTGTGTGTGTGTGTGTGTGTGTGTGTGTGTGTATGTGTGTGTCTTTTTCCTCCTTTCTTTTGGGGAATCCTGTAATATGAGGTAGCTTATTTCGTCAATTAATTAGGGTGCTGGATGGTAGAGAATTTTGTCAGTCAACTATGTACACACAGTAAATACTGTTTCTTAGGCAAAGGTAACTTTTTTATATAGTTGTAAAATTCCATTATATTCCATTGCCAAAGAAACATTAAGAACTTTGTATAGCTGTATAAAAAGCAACTAATTTTTTAAAGAATAAACATTTTAAAGTCAGCAAACATACTGTGTCCTTGCAGAAGTTGATGTGCTGAGCAGCAGCCTTATGGGTGGGTCTTTTTTTCTTAGTTTTCCAGGCTTAACATTTTTGATTTTGTTTTTTAATGTTTGGAACATAAATGAAGATTTGATACATTATTTCATTATCTAAAAAGGATTAATTATTCATGCTCATTGTAAGAACTTCATTTTGTAGCAAATGGCATATCACAGGATCTGTCCAGATAATCGATATTTTCAGTATACAAATGTAAATAATCACAGATGAGAATGTACTTAGCTGTATTTTCAAATAAGTAATCTTCCCCCCTTTTGTAGGACTTTAAAACTAGGCATCAATGAACCTGTTTTTCCTATTATGCCTGGAATTTAGTCATGATACCTTGACTCATTCCATCATATTTCAAGAGGATTCAGAGTGCTAGAAATTATTTTGGTAGCCTGTAACACACGGCAACACTGGTCCTTGGGCCTATGATGACCCACAGATGACTCAGTATAGAGTTCATTGCTAATTATAAATTACTAGTGAATCTTTTTGATATTTTAAGCTCTAGTGGGAAAAATCTGGCCACTTTTGTGTTTTTATGAAGGCCATGGAATAAAAGGATCCAAAGATTTAAATATTTTTATCTAATATTTTGATTGTTTTCTTAACTTTCTCCTTAAAACATTCAGTAGTGATAAAGATATAGAAACTGCACTGTAGGAGAATTGGAATATTTAAGGCTGGTTGACATTTTTTATTTTCATTTTATATCTTTTGTATAGCTCTACAAGGCAGTGTTTTGTAATTTGGTTTCATTATGAAGATCCAGTACTTGGCAGCCATAGTTTAGACAATATTGTTCAGTGCTGTTTGCTTGCATGTTAACAACAAAACCTTTTAGAGGACCCACAAATCATGATATTGAACACAGTTCCGAGGCATTCAGAGCATCAGAGCAAGTACCATGGCAATACATGTGTAGACTGTTGGAGATGTCCCGGGCCAATTTCAAGAAAGAAAACTGTAAATACTAGTTCTACTTGCTCTGAAATTATGAGTTTATGCGTTTTCCCAGCCCTCCGAATCACTGACTGGGGCGTTTTGTGCCCCAGCAATAACTGGCAGCATGGCATACCTGCAGTACCCCTTACAATATTAAAGCAAAGTTTTTATTCTAAAACAGAATAAAACTGTTCAATAAAAAATGCTCGTCAAAGTTCTTTCTCTTTAAATAGTA